TCGAGCTGGTGTTCGTAACTCATAAGTAGAGCACCTCACCTCTTTAGAAACATCACTGAATTCATAAACTTGAAGAAATAATTCATTTGCTTTTCTTATAATGCCAGAATCAGTTACACAAGTTAGGGTGGAAATAAACGGGTTTACAATCAGAAGCAGACAGGGCAGAAGAAGGTAATACAGGAGAACTAGCTTTTGACGGTAGCCCAGTATTTCCCAGGTATATTCAGTATTTACCATTCCTTGCAAGACCAGGTGAAGGATAATGAAGGTATGGTTTCATGTATGGAAGAGGTAGTGAAGCAATCTTTACATGGCTTTCTGAAGACATTCTGGAATTATACAGGAAAATATCTGTGCCCCTGCCCTGACCAGGCATTTCAAATCATGAGTTTTCTAGCAAAAACAGGTCATAACATAACCAACTAGCACCAAAGCCAGTAGAGCAGGAAGAGAACCAGGAAGTCCATGCAGGGGGGTATTCCTCTTGTTTGGACAATTTTCAGCCAGCAGCTCTGGTGTTCCTCCTCCCAGCATTCACAGAGAATTCAAAGAGCAGCTCCGCTTGGGCAGCAGTGTGTGCCTGACATGACGAGTGGCACCCAAAGCTGCAGGACATGGTTCCTTCAGGAGGCTGGGTCTGGCACCAGCTTTGACCAACTGCCAATTACATGATACCCACACCTCCTGGGTGCACCAAAGGCTGAAATCTTAAACAAATGAGAGATGGTTGACCAGAAGGTTGAAGGATGACAATGGCAAAGAGGATGGTGTATTCTGTGTTGTGGGTACTACAGAAGCAAACATGTTTTGCAAATGATGGGGGAAGTAATGGTCTGGAAGTAGATTGGGAGCAAACAGGATGTCTGCTTCATTTTCAGGCACCAAGGAATATGTATATGGAAGTAAAATAGTTCCATTTCGGGGGGTTGTGGGAAGTACTGTTCTCAAGAGGTGGTCAGGTTTCAGACAATGTGGGAAAATGAGGCAGACTCTTTTTTTTTTTTTTTTTTTTACTTTTTATGTTGAAATAATTTCCAACTTAGAGAGAAGATACAAAAATAGTAGAAAAATAGTTTCCAATAAAATCTTCATCTAGCTAACATTAATATCTTATACAACCATAGTACAATGATCAAAATCAGAAAATTAACATTGGTACAATACTATTAATATAAACTACAGACCTTATTCATATTCCATCAGTTTCCCTCCAGTGCTCCTTTTCTATTTCAGGATCCAATTCAGGATCACATAAAACATCCAGTCATTATGATTCCTTAATTTCCTCCAATATGTGACAGTACCTCATTTTTTCCCTTCTCTTTCATGACCTTAACACATTCAGTGGGTAATGGATAGTTACTTTGTAGACTTCCCCCAGTTTGGGTTTGTTTGATGTTTTCTCATGAATAGCTTGAAGTTATAATTTCCAACAAGAAAATTACAGAAGTGATGCCATGTCCTTCTCAGTGCATCGCATCAGAGGGTACATGATGATCAGTATCCTTATCACTGGTGATATTTACTTGGATCATTTGGTAAGGTGGTCTCCACTGTTAAGTTATTGTTTTTCTCTTTATAATTGATGAATGTTTTGGGGGAGATATTTTAAGACTATACTAATATCCTGTTATCTGCAAACTTTTGCCCAGTGATTTTAGCCTATGTAAATTAATCTTGCCAACATTTTTTTTTTTTTTTACCTGGATGTTTGCCTAATGGTGATTTTGTATTTGAGGGAGACTTTCTGATATGAGGTTAAGAATCCTGAGTTGTTAACTCTTGGATAAAGATCGAGAGACTTTTGCCCCCTTGGAAAGGTTTGGAAGGCTAGAGGGAGGTGTGGGGGCTTAAGTGGTAGATATATGGGGCAGTGTGGGATTGAGAGACTGAGTCATATTGAGTGATAGGTGAGACTGGAACACTCGGTGGTGACCGAGATAAATAGGAATGTGTAAGACAGGATAGAATTAGTACTTACAGGAGGTTAGCCATGGTTCTGAATTGCCACTTTCATAAAGTTAACTTTTGGTGAAAATATAAATTTGTGTAGATCAGCTTGGCACTATTAAGCATGGTTTAATCGTGAATAGACTGAGCACAGTGGCTCGTGCCTGTAATCCCAATGCTTTGGGAGGCTGAGGTGGGAGGATCACTTGAGGCCAGAAGTTTGAGATCAGCCCGGGCAACACAGCAAGACCCCACCTCTAAAAAAATATTAGCTGAGCATTGTGGTGTGCTCCTGTAGTCCCAACTACTTGGGAGGTTGATGTAGGAGGATCACTTGAACCCAGGAGGTCAAGGCTGCTGTCCAGCCTGGGCAACAATGTGAGACCCTGTCTCAAGAAACAAAAACAAAAAATTGCATATCTATTTATGGGAACCTATATTAGAATAAAATTCTACTTCTAGGTGTATATCTTAGAAAAAATATTTATGTATTTGCACAAGATGTATATACCAGGATGCTCACTGGAAAAAACTATAAATATCCATCCATAAGAATGTTAAATGTATTATATCCATATCATAAAATGCTATTCAGCTGCCAAAAGGAATAAGATATATATTTATAAATATGGAAAAATCTCAAAGATGTGGTTAGATGACAAAAATCTATTTTCAGAACAAAATATAGTATCCCACTTAAAGAAAAAAGTCTGTTAGTTTAGGGTAGGAAAAGCTGTAGTTAAAAAACATAAACACCAAAATTTCAGTGACTTAAAGAACAAGAAGTTTATATCTTTCTTGTGGAATGATCCAGGGCTGATGTTTGAGTCAGGTTAGCTTTCGCCCCCTGGCATTAAAAGCTGCAGGCAAGGCCGGGCGCGGTGGCTCACGCCTGTAATCCCAGCACTTTGGGAAGCCGAGGCGGGTGGATCATGAGGTCAGGAGATCGAGACCATCCTGGCTAACAAGGTGAAACCCCGTCTCTACTAAAAATACAAAAAATTAGCCGGGCGCGGTGGCGGGCGCCTGTAGTCCCAGCTACTCGGGAGGCTGAGGCAGGAGAATGGCGTGAACCCGGGAAGCGGAGCTTGCAGTGAGCCGAGATTGCGCCACTGCAGTCCGCAGTCCGGCCTGGGCGACAGAGCGAGACTCCGTCTCAAAAAAAAAAAAAAAAAAAAAAAAAGCTGTAGGCAAAAGGTAGCTCTACTCTCCTTTGCAAATGCCTTGCAGGCTCACTTAAGATACCATCATCAGATAGAAGGAGGAAAGAGTATTAAGAATGCTGTGAGAGGTTATTGATGTGGATCACTTCAGCCTGGCCCATACATTTACTCACATTTCATTGGCCAGAATGCAGATGTATGCTCCTATGTCACATCTAATTGCGTGGGAGCTGGGAAACGTAGTCTAGCTATATATGCAGGAAGCAGAGAAACACATTTTAGAGAACAGCTGGCCTTCTCTGCCTTATCCTAATTATCCTCCCCCAAAGTAAACCACTATTCATTTGTATGTAATTTTAAATAGATATTTATCAATTAATAGAAAATCAGGATACATACCTGACAATTCATGATGTTGTCCTTTGGGGAAAGGAGTCAGGTTGAGAGAGGTATTAAGTAGGACCTTCACTTTTTTTCTTTATATTTTTATCTAATTTCTATTCTATTTTCTGACTCGTATTTATGTATTGCTTTTGCAATTAAAAATTAAATCATTAAAGACCAGATAAATGAAGGGAAAGAATTCTGTAAAGTGTATGCAATAGTTTGATTACTTTGATTAAGCACAAAGTTCTCCCAGCATTACTACTCACTTTCATGTTTTGTTTTGTAAATCTTGTTCTTGTGATTTCTTAAATGGGTTTTGTGTATCCCAATAGATTATCTCTCACTCTCTTACTTACATAGGCTCTGTGAGTGCTTATAGGTGTGTGAATGTCATTTGCTCATACCCAGTTATGTGAAACTGACTTAAGCAAAATAATACTTCTTTAGATTGTCCTATAACCCATATTGCTAAACACATGGCAGAGACTCAGGAAATATTTGTTGCCTGCATGAATGCATGCATGCATGTACGAATGATTACTTACCTAAACCTCATGGTGGCAAAGTTCAGGTTTGTGAAGCTATTGCAAAATACATGTAGAATGCATTATTAGATTGTACTTATACAGACAGTTCCTAAGACACGCTGAGGTTTTATTTCCAAATGTGTTGTATAACATGAATTATTCATAAGTCAGAGTCATGTAGACTTAAGATAATTATGCATATTGAATATCCATCTGTACTACTGTAGTAGTTCTTAACATCACCAGGGGTGCTTTTAAGAAACGCAGATTCCCAGATCCCACTCCAGACATGCTCAATTAGAGTCAGAGGCCTGAGTCCAGTAATTTCTAGGAAGCACCACAGATGATTCTCATATAGCCAGCCCCACACTGGTCTTCCCACTGGCATTCTGGAAACTATTGTTCTATGAAATCTGGAATGGTATCTGCCAAGTCTTTCCCTAGTAAACACCACCATAGTCTGTGTGGGGTTTTTTATCCCCTTTTTATTTAAGAAACATTTCAAACACACAGAAAATATGCATCAACCACTAAGCTCATATTGTTAAGATATTACTTATATTTGGTTAATTAAAAAAGATAAATATTACAGAGACAGCTAGCTGTCCCTCCACCCTCATCCCTTCCTTCTCTGTCTTTCTCTAGCAGTAACCACTGTCCTGGTATGTAATATTTGTCAATGTGCGTTAACCAAAAACTACCAGGAATATACCTGTAGTTGAACAAGTTGGGTTTATTACTCATTGCAGCAAAGGAAAATGCATACCATAGGGAATGGTGAGTTATCTCAGGGAGAAAGTGTTAGAAAGACCCTACTACAGGATTTGTGCTTTGGTTGGGTAATTTTGGGGAGGGTCTACGGAGGCAGGGAGTTGCTCTGGATTGAGTGCCATCAGAATGTGGGGACAGTTTTATGATTGGGTATCTCAATAAATCTTACCTATAGGAAGGACCTAGAGTGACTACGAAGCTGTAATTAGTGAAGAAGTAGTGGTCATTCACTTAGAGGAGATGATGTTTGGTACTTTGTAGATTGCATGATGACCTTGTGTGAAGTAGATATTCTGTGTGACTATTTACATCCAACAGTGGAACAAGGCTTAACTTCAGTGTCAGATCAAATCAGTTTATAATAACACTGAGATTTAGACGTGAGCATCAGATCAGTTCCTGGATGCCAGGAGCTGCTCTTCTCACTTGGCAAGTGTTTCTAATTTTACTACATATAAGTGAATTCACAAAAAGCATAGACTGCTTTTTAAAATACCATTGTGTCATAATTTGAAAGGCAGCCTCCTCCACTCAGGTATTTAGGAACCAAAACTGATAGAGACTCCACCACCTTCAATGCACAACTTCCAGCATTTCCTTGAGGGCTGTCTCTGTTCCAGCCAGGAGAACAATGTATGGAGGCACATGCATGGGAATTTTCTAATAAGTTAGTACTGGATGTGGCATTCAACACTTCTCACATTCCATTGGTCAAGACTCAATCATATAGCCAACCTTAGCTGCAAGGGAGGCTAGGAAATGTAGCCAAGTTGTGTGGCCAGAAGAGGAGAATGTAAATTTTCATGACCATTTAGCAGTCTGCTACAACTGTATTCTGTTGAGGCGAGATTTTCCTGAAGGGACCTTTCAGGATATGCCATAGAAATCAACCTAAGAATGAGCAGGAAGGACCCTTAAAGATCCTAAGTTGGACATAAGTAAATTTTATTTTGTTCTATGGAGAATAGAGGAAGAAATCTTTCATGCTTGGATCAGAGTGACAAAGTGGAAGAGGACCACCCCTCTCCAACAGGCAGTAGAGTCACGGTAGTGATAATACCAAGAACCCCCAAGGGCAAGGTGAAAACAGTGCTAGAGTCCAGGGTTCTTAGTCCAGTTGGACTTCCCACGAGGATGTTTTCCTTCGTTTGCCCCTCAAACAGGTTCTACATCTTATTTTTGTTAAATATAACCAGAGTTACCTACAGGGATCCCACTTCAGTTCAGCCAATATATGGAAATTTTATATACCAGGGACTAATGCTAATAGTAGAAAAATATGAGTTAGTGTCGTAACATGGGACTTCCTTTGTATAGTTGATCACTTGGCAGTAATCCGCATACTCTGCAGGCCCCTACCTGTATTCCTCTGGCAGTCCTGTGACCCTGTCACTCTGCTTTATATCCTGCGGCATGAGTGGGGCAGTGATAATTGGCACAAGGACCACAGATAGAGGCTGGCTCTGCAGGCAGCTTTGTGCTTGGCGTTGGCAGGTAAGAAGCGGCAGTCAGTAAACTGAAGGGCTGCCTGTCAACTTGGTCTGAAGTTTCTTCCTTGCTTGTCACAGTGTTTCTTTTTCACTGCTTTCTCCTATGGCCTGCACTTGGCTTAGGATATTCAGAGATCTCATCCAAACTTCTGGCATCACTCTTCTTTTTATACTTTTGACTGATGACTTCATAAAGCCCCAGACAATGGGGCAGCTTCCACACTCTGTGACTTCATTAGTCTCCTTGTCTATTCTGGGCAAGATAAGTAATCTAAGACAAATGGAAAGGCTGCTCGTCTCAACTGCTGAATGTTTCTCAGGGTTCTGTATGTTGCTTCACTTTTATTTCTTCCTTCCCAAGGCACTAACACCTGTTTGTGTTTCTGGTAGCAAAACCGCTGAGTTCTTGAGCAAACTGAACACAGAATCGCCAGACAGAAGTGCCTGTCAAAGTGCTGTTTGTGGCCCACAATCCTCAACATGGGTAAGTGAATTACTTTGCAGGGTGCTGCCTGGTCAATTTATTCCCTTCTATTATTTTTGAACAGAAACTTCCTATCCTGCCTAGGGATCACAGCTGGGTAAGCAAACATTAGGATTGCAAGTAACTGAATTTTTTTTTTTTTTCTCTTTGTACCTTTACAGGCCAGAAGCTGGGCTTACAGAGATTCTCTAAAGGCAGAAGAAAACAGAAAATTGCAAAAGATGAAGGATGAACAACATCAAAAGGTACTTACAAGCCCCTACTAGTTATTGCTAACAAACCATATTTTAAAACTTTTATTGTTCCTAGAGTGAATTACTGGAACTGAAACGGCAGCAGCAAGAGCAAGAAAGAGCCAAAATCCACCAGACTGAACACAGGAGGTAAAACTGGCTAATAAAATAAGCATCCTTGGTCTACTCACACACATTTTTCATTGTTTTAAAGGGTAAATAATGCTTTTCTGGACCGACTCCAAGGCAAAAGTCAACCAGGTGGCCTCGAGCAATCTGGAGGCTGTTGGAATATGAATAGCGGTAACAGCTGGGTGAGTTTTTTCTTTTCTCTTAAATCATCTTTTATGTAAAAAATATATTTTTTTATTTTTCTAGGGTTCTCTATTAGTTTTTTCGAGGCACCTAAGGTGGGTCACTTAAAAACATCCCTTTAAATAATTTGCAGTAATTTTTGTTTTCTTTTTCTTCCAGGGTATATGAGAAAATATTGACTCCTATCTGGCCTTCATCAACTGACCTCGAAAAGCCTCATGAGATGCTTTTTCTTAATGTGATTTTGTTCAGCCTCACTGTTTTTACCTTAATTTCAACTGCCCACACACTTGACCGTGCAGTCAGGAGTGACTGGCTTCTCCTTGTCCTCATTTATGCATGTTTGGAGGAGCTGATTCCTGAACTCATATTTAATCTCTACTGCCAGGGAAATGCTACATTATTTTTCTAATTGGAAGTATAATTAGAGTGATGTTGGTAGGGTAGAAAAAGAGGGAGTCACTTGATGCTTTCAGGTTAATCAGAGCTATGGGTGCTACAGGCTTGTCTTTCTAAGTGACATATTCTTATCTAATTCTCAGATCAGGTTTTGAAAGCTTTGGGGGTCTTTTTAGATTTTAATCCCTACTTTCTTTATGGTACAAATATGTACAAAAGAAAAAGGTCTTATATTCTTTTACACAAATTTATAAATAAATTTTGAACTCCTTCTGTATAAATGGGTCATTTTTATTTTTAATGAAAAGTTATTGGGGTTTTCTCTCTTGAAGGGTCTCATTTTAATTCCCTTTTCCAGGCCGTATAGATCAAATATAGTACTGTCATTACTGTTGGCTCTTGTTTTGGTCTTGACTTACTAATAGTGTTACCCTGATTTTCAGAGGGGGACAGTTTATCTCCAGAAAGGCCAATGTTTGTATACACATCAGCTAGACACAAATATAGACATCATATGTAGTTTGTACATGTTTCAGAAACTTGTTTTTTCTTTGCTCTGTGTAACCTATTTCCTATTGCTAGTTCAGTTGGCTTTCTTATTCACTTCTGTGACCCTGAACCAGTTCTCAGACCCTAGAGTGTAAGAGCATTGATTTTCTACGCTGTGTAATCTAGCTCAATCCCTCTGTCCCCTCCGCCTCACCGTCCCCCAGCCACCACATTGTATAGCAAAAGCATTACATTCAATCCTAGAATAAAGGTAAATACAACAAATCATCTTTGCAGCTGGACAACTAATAATACTTTGCAGCATTAAGAGATCTTCTGTGTTACCAGTCACTCTGTTGAAATGAACTTTCCGAATCTCTTTATTCAGGAAAACATGGGGTTTTGAAATTCTTGGGCCAAGAGACATAACTGAGGGGTTCGCAGAGCTAGGCAAGGGTGCACTAGGAAAGGGCCACATTGGTGGGTGGGGGGTAACAGAGAACAGATGGTGTCAGGAAGTTTCTCTGGAGTAAATAATGTGGATATTCTTGGTTTCCCTCTCCTCCGCCAGCTGAAGCTGTGTTAGTGCTGTTGACACTAATATAAAATGTTTGGTCCATTTGAAATCCTTGTCATTGCCTTATATGGGGGAAACTCAATCCCCCAGCCTGTGTTGGAAATATCACCAAACTGATTGTAAATGTGCGGCTGTAGCAGACATTTTAGTGTGGTGGTGTGCAGCCATTTCGGCCCTACACCTGCCAGCCTGGCTACCTTACAGTTGTGTTCCGATTTTTGCGTCTATGCTTGGTGTGCCTCACTTGCTGCATTTTCCAGCATGCAACCAGGAGTTGACGTAGGAAAAAGGGATGCTTTCTTACTTTGGAAGCTCTCAGGGAAGTTGGTGTCAATTTCTCCTCCACTGCCTGGCCTACCCTGCACTCCCAAAGATTTTGTGCAGATGGGTAGTTCCATTTTTTAAAAATTGTGCAGATATGGAAAATTGTGACTTACTTCATGACCAGAACTATCTAGAATATGTGTGGGGGTATAAACATCTTGCTTAACCAAATATCTATGTAGGCAGAGGTAACCAGGAGAGAAGCAAGACTTGCTGCCTAAAGGAGCCCACCATTTTACTTTTCACATTTAATCTGCCACGTTGAATCAATTGGAATAAAACCTGACTCGCAGGTGACTGGACAGGAAATCCCAAAGTTCCACCATTTCTATGCTTAATTTTAATGTCCCCCCGCTTTTTTTTTTGTAGAAAATAAAAACAAGAAAATCGTTCCAATGTAAGATGTTTGTTATAGAAACTTTAGGCAATACAGGTGTGTAATAAAATGTTTAATAAACTTCTAAACACTTTTGTATTTGGATTTACCACTTTTTCCTTTGTGGTTTCTTCTTGGTAT